TTTCACTATCTTGGCCAGGCTGATCTTGAACTCCTGACCACCTGCCTCGGCCTCCCAAATTGCTGGGATTAAAGGCACCCCCCACCACGCCTGGCGAATTTTTTTGTATTCTTAGTAGAGATGGGGTTTCACCATCTTGGCCAGGATGATCTTGAACTCCTGACCTCATGATCCACCCGCTTCAGCCTCCAAAGTGCTGGGATTACAGGCATGAGCCACTGCGCCCAGCCGTGTGCTTATACTTTTATAAATATAAGCTGTTATTTCCTTCAAAATCATTGTCCACATACCACTTTTGTAGTATATATGTATATTTTTAAAATCTCACAAATTTACTATTACTTTTTGTCTTCTAGCATGTTTTTGTTGTCCTGACAACTGCTATCCACTTAGTCAGTGTATGGGTTGTCAGCTGAGATAACAAACAAATCAATTCTCATCTTTTAAATTTCTAAGTATTCTCTTAAACTTAATGCAGAGATGGCAGTCTTAGCAGCCACGGCTTTTGATTTGTAAGAGCTAGAAGCATTCAGAAAGAGGAAAGTTTCTTTTGAGCTCCAAGAGGTCTAAGATCTGAAGGAAGCAAGATCTGTTGTATAGGCCATAAGCAATAGATTAGAGAGAATGCAAAATACATGCAGCAAGAGCCATTTCCTTGTCCCATCCTAGCTAAAAATGCTGAGAGGAGTGGGAGAGACAATACTGAAGGAAGCAAGTAGCTGACAGAGTTTCCCCTGTGTCCTGTCTATAGGCTGAACCATAATGGGATTAGGGCTTCTACTGGGTAAAGATGTGTATTCTGACTTTCCCATCTGGAGACATTCCTAGTCTGTAGCCTCTCTGATATACTTTGTATTACAATGACATGGGAGCTTTGAAACAGAAGGAATGCAGGGGCAAAGTGAGGGACATGCAGAGAGGTGCAGGAGGCAACCCAGCCTTCCCATGCAATCAACAAAAGGGCAGAGGTAAGTTGAGATGGAGAGAAAAAAAAAAAAAGAAAAAAACACGCTACTGGAAGTTCACACACACTCTTGTGTGTGCAGGAAGTCTAGGTCAACAGAGGGGTAGTGCAACCTAGGATACAGTGTAGACTAGACAGCCAGGGACTGGACAAAAATCCACTTCTCAGAGAATGCCAGTCTAGAACATAGCAATGACCAAGAATTAGATGATTGATGTGTTTTCACCAATGTCTGGCTGTCTCATCATATCCTCATGGGAAAAAAGAACTCTCTCTGGGAAGGCAGGTATGTCTGAAAAAATTCTTATGTGACTAAATCTACCTGGAATTGGCAAGACAAAATTTTCTCCTACTGAGTAGAAGAGAGATCTGAAATAGAACTCAAATTCTGTTACAGGAAAATAAAGGAGGTTCCATTTCTTATACCTGAGTTTGTGGCCTGTGAAAATGCATGACCATTGTACAAATATAAAATTTTCCATCTGAGCTGCTACCAATTGCAATACATAATAGTTTTGCATGATGGTTAAGTAATCCTTTAAGTAAATTTGAAGAACATGCTTTGCCCGCAAAAATGGAAAAAAAAAATCTAGAAATCTTCTTGCCAAAGTCCAAAGACTTCTAATGAATATTTCAATTCAATGTTGTGAGGCCCTATATTTTTGTTGAATGGTGAAGTACGTGTGATTCATTAAGCTCTCATTCATTATGAAAATAGACTAGCAAATTATATCCTTTGTAAGTAAAATCATTATGAACATAATTTACAAAATAGTTTAAGTTCTTTCATGATCTTTCTAAAGGAAAAGCCAAATAGTTTTAAACACTTTGCAAGGGCATTATCATTTAAAAATCTTAGATCTTACTTCTCGTTAGTTATTTTTTGAAATATTTCTTGGGCAAATATCTAAATTTGGTTGTAATTTGCACAGTCTAAAGTATTTTTTATGTGTGCCCCAGAGAATCATGATCACTATGTTTTCGAGTGTAAAAGTAAAAATGAAATTCTGGTTTCTTACTGTATTCAAATGTTCTTTTCTTTTCCTCTCAAATTTGTGTAAGCCTATCTTGCCCCTTAGAGACTGTAACATGATCCTTCATCTCTTCAATTTTTGTATTAAATCATTATTTTTGAACTTGCAAAAGCAACATATAAGTCAGGCAGCAAGTTACAAGTTTAAAATAAGCTGGCTTAACCCTCCATGGGGTTTGAAAATCAGTTATCTACTTAAATTAAGGTAGAAGTCAGAGCTGATTTAGTGTCCTTCTATGCTATGCACACTCACAATACTGTTCATTACCACGAACATGCCGGTACATGTTTGTTTCCCAGGAAAAATAGAGCCCTATTCATTATTCATAGAGGTCCTCCTGTACAGTAAAGACATTCATTCTCTAATGGCTCTATGACTAGGGTGTTGTGAAGCCCAAAGATGTTTTTTTTGGAAGACAGTTTACCAATTAAAAGCAAACAGCATTGGATTGCTTAGTAATGTCCTCAACATTGATTGGCTGTGATTGCAAATGAACATCAGGAGAAATCCAAAGGCACATCGCCGCCTGTTTCTATGCTTGCTTGCTTGCTTCAGACACCTCCCTGGAAACAGATCATTAGTACATGGAACTTCCAACCGGCTAGCTCAGACTTTTTTTTTTTTTTGCTTCAAGTAACTTAAAAAATATGCACCAGATTTGCTTTCTCACAAACATTTAATTATTTCCCCCTGAAATGTAATAAAATGTGCGAAGTTAATATAGAAGCAAGTTTTAAAAATGATTGCCTGGAAGTGAGTTCAGATTGTGAAGGCAAATAGACCATATTCTTCAAGTAAAAAACAATGATGTGTTATATGAAGCTAAATACAATAGAATTCTCTGTGGCTGATAAAGAACATAGGATGTCAGCCTTACATGTTTGATGTAAATTCAGCAAAATTAAGCTTAGATTTTGACTTACCAGTAAACAATAGAGATCAAGATCAGTGCTATTTTCCTATCCATAGGTCTAAAAATTATTAATAGTTGATATTTATTATGCAGGCTGTAAACCCAGAATGTGACACAGTTGGGCTTAATGTAGTCACACAATGGTTAGGAAACTTTCCTCAATGTGGAAGATGGAAGTATGTTTGTGATCATTTTAAGGAATCTAAACTAAAACAAAATCACTTATGCATAAAAATCTTAATTGAAAATGTTGGCATTGACAAAGAATATGCCACAGGTTTGTCTGGCCATATGGCAGAGTTGTTTTCCTGACTTAGTAGAAAGCAGATTTTATTGCTTAGTTCTTGTACTTATTCATACTGATGACTAAGTTGAAGAAACAAATTTTCTTTGTCTTTCTGATGTCCACGTATATTCACTCCAATCATGAAGGGGAATGGTTGGAGTTTGAGAACCTACGTAAATAAGAATGGAATATTTTCTTTTAAATGGCCTAATAGATGACATTCATTATAAAAGAATCAGACATTATAAAAGAATCAGCCTGGTTGTTGGTATGTTACCGGACTGATGTTGTTGACTTGGTTCCATTAAGATTTTTGAGTTTTTCTTTGTAGAATGGTATATTAATATCATCAACCTGGCTGTTTTCTCCTACCCTGTCTTTCTTTCCTATTTTTTTTTTTTTTTCTTTTTTAGACAGAGTCTCACTCTGTCACCCAGGCTGGAGTGCAGTGGTATGATCTCAGCTCACTGCAACCTCTGCCTACAGAGTTCAAGCAATTCTCCTGCCTTAGCCTCCCGAGTAGCTGGGACTACAAACTCATACCACCACGCCCAGCTAATTTTTGTATTTTTAGTAGAGATGGGGTTTCACCATGTTGGCCAGGCTGGTCTTGAACTCCTGATCTCATGATCCACCCGCCTTGGCCTCCCAAAGTGTTGGGATTACAGGCGTGAGCCACCATGCCAGGCCCTCTCCTACCCTTTCTTATGACCAAACAATAGTCATTTTTATGGCTTCTAACTGGGATGTATGTGACTATAGCCAATGAATAGAGAAAAGCTAACTGAAATGATACTGCCTTATGGTATAACAAGAAAACAAATAAATTTTATTGACTTCCATATACCACTAGATTAAGCAGACAATCCATTCAAAATTTTCACTCTAATTTTTTTTGCTAGTATCTATGGTAATTTACAATAATATTGAATGAATTTAATTATTGTATTTTGAAGTTATTAGAAAACTTCTCAAATTAAAAGCTTTGAGTATGCTATTTAATTTTAGAATATTCAGATTGGTTTCAATTATTAAAAGTAATGTCATATCAATATATCATCATAGATAGCAAGGTTTAGTGATATTAGTATCTTAAAATTTCTTGTTTTTTTTCTAATCAAACAAGTCAAACAATTTTGTAATTTGTTTATCTAATTAATTTTTTGTTTTCATCTTCTTATGTTAGTTTATATTAAAATTTTTAAAAAGCTTCATCAAAAAATTATATCTTTCTGCTCCTTCTGAGCAAGTGCCTTCTAAGCTGATGTTGCATAGAAAACAGTTACAAGAGCAGAGGCCTGCAGGTAGTAGGAAATAAAAACAATATTTTATGGGTTTTCCCGTAAAATATTCCCATAAAATTTTATCAGTGTTTTCCAAAAACTAAGTCTGTCATACTGCCTATTTAAGGTCAAAATAATTAATGATAGATAATTAACTCAGGGCCTTTAAATCTGTGAAACCATTTTAATAAAGAGTAAATGTTCCATTGACGAAAGTTAGCATCATGTGAAGAGCTATTCCCTACCGAATAAGCCTGTGTTGTTATCCACTTGCCTTAAGGAATGCCATTGTTTATGATGCCAGATGATCCAAAAACTATGCAAAGCTTCATTCATCCTTCACAAAAGCCAAACAACCAGAATAATGACTGGCAAGAAGCATGGTTTTAATAATCCAGGTATGTCAAATTTACTGCTTAGCTACAGAATCATCTCTCATAACATTAATATCTGAATTTATAACAAGTAAGACAAAGTTAGACGATCTTTTATTAACTACAAAAATGCAAGTTTATTCATTTGTGATAGGTTTTTCACCTTTGTCACTCTTACATTTACATATCTGATTTGGAAACACTTCAAAAATGTGTGAGCTTCAAATAATGGCATTGTCAAACGCATCTATTAATATTGTGAGCCTTCAAGTCAAAATGAAACTCTTCCTGCTATGCAATACACTTTCCTAATGATGTTATGAAATGATGCTTAGCCAGTAGTACATTTGTCAAGATTGTTCCTAGGCATAGTCTTAACAGCAATTTTTGAAAGTAAATATTTGGTTACTCAATATTTAAATATATTTAATACCTAAGATGTAGTTCTAGGCATGAAAATCACTTAGAATCAATGAAGAGTAGACTCCTGGGTCATTAATATATATGAAAATTTAAAAATAGTATTTTATTTAATTTTAGTTTTTGTGATGGGCTCTTACTGTCACCCAGGCTGGAATGCAGTGCACTGTCACCACTCACTGCACCCTTGACCTCCCAGGCTCTGGTGATCCTCCCACCTCAGCTTCCCAAGTAGCTGGGATTATAGGTGCACCCCACCACACCCAGCTAATTTTTGTGTATTTTGTAGAAATAGGATTTCGATATGTTGCCCAGGCTGGTCTCAAACTCCTGGCCTCAAGTACTGGGATTATAGGTGTGAGCCACTGCACCTGGCCTGAAAATAGTATTTTAAATCATTGTGATATCTTAATACATTTTCTATTCTGTGTCCTTGACTATTGATAGTAGTATTTTAGGTAACGATGAGTAAATCTTAAGATTATATGGAATATTTTTATTGTCTAAGTTTCTGACATATATGAAGACTAAACATAATTAAATAATTAGAGTCCTTTCAATTCTCTTGGATAAACCCTGTCATAACTTTTAGGAGAAAATCTGATTAAGTAGATCACATGATTCCCTTCCTTGAAGCCAAACAGTTCTGGCTTCAGAGTCTTAGAAGAATATTGCAAGACAAGAAGAATCTGCTGCCCCATGGTGTTTGGTTTTCCCCCCAAGAGATCATTAGTAACCCAGTTTGTTCTCAGCTGCCCTAAAGATATAATTTTAATTGGTTTATATTAGCACTAGGTATATGTTTAAGGCTCAATAAATGTTAAATGAACTATTAGTATTTCATTGGATATAAACCATAAGATGGAAATGAAAGATTTTCACCATTTCTGGTCATTATTCACCCAGGTTTACCTTTTCTTTCTCTGTAACTCAGCAACCTTCCCATTATCCAGGCACCTGGCAGAGCTACTGTTGTTAAATTTCTGACAGCTTTTTCATTACAGGCCCTGTTTTTCAAGAGGCAGGTTAACTAAGCGATTTTGATTTGTGCCAAGCTGAGATGTGGAATAGACACTTGAAGTCCATTCTCCTGTTTTCCTAAGATTTTATTTGAAGTTATTTGTCCTACTTTGATCTAAAAAATACTAAGAAAAAACTAAAATTCACCTATTATTTTCATTCATGATTTTTATAACTGAGCAAAAGGATGATAAATTCTGCTGTAGCTCTGCTTTTTATTTTTTTTATAAACCCAAGGCTTTTAAAAAATTAACACAAGACATTTCATACTTCAGAGTTATTATTTGATTCAGAAACATATTAACAGCCAATTGTTTTACTTACATGAGATAGGGTAAGACCTTTTTATTTTGTAAAACATGAACCAAATGCTATAATTTGTATTTATGTTAAACGTGTGACATATTCATGTCAAAACAATATTTTTTGTCTCATAACCAAGGACTCATCTTTACTGTAGAAAACATGAAAAATGCAGATAAGAGAAAAAAAATTTAAAATCAACCAACCCAGTAAGATCATATTGGATTTCATTCTCTTTTTATGTCCACTCATTCTTCCCTGAAGTTTTAGAAACTTCTGGAAAGCATTCCTGACTACCTCTCTGCCCCTTCCACATACAGTTACCACATTCTAATCAGTTTTACCTGGTATTTCCATATTCTTTCCACCTACTTCACACACGATTCCATGTGGTTTAGCATCCACCCAGTTTACTATACTAAAATGTTTCTCTCAAAATTTCCAGTAAGCTTCCTTATCATTGTCCAAGTACCATTATCTCCATCTCTTTCTTGTCCACTGCAATTTGTTTTATGTTTGAAAATCTCCTCACCTGGGTTCCACGATGCTACCTAATGTTTTTGTTCTCTTCTTACCTTTGCAACTATTCACTGTCTCTTGCCTTTAAATTTTCTTATTATTCATTGAGTTTGGTGTATAGGTTAAGTTGCTTTTACTTGTAAACAGTAGAATAACCAACTAACAATGGTGTAAACAACAGGATATTTATTGATTATTTAACAAGAAGTCCAGAAGTTGGAAGTCCTAAGGCTGGTTTGGTGACTCAAATAGGAACTCAAGGTTCTTTGCATCCCTCCATTGTCATTGTCTGTCTTCTAGCAATGTCTTGTCTCTTACGCAAAAGATGGCTGTGTAGCTCTAAGAAGGCAGGAGGCTGAGGCAAAATGGCCCTTCTGCTCCTTTAATCAGGGAAAACACTTTTTTTTTTTTTTTTTTTTTCAGAAATCTCCATAAATCACATTGGCTAGAAATGGGTCTTACACCCACCCCTACACCAGGGAAAAGTGCTAATTGTGATTCATCCCTTGGTGGTGAGCACAATGCCCCCTGACATAATCAGTCTTAGAGAAGCAAAAAAGAAAGGGCGATGGCTGTGGGATATGTGACTGACAGGGGCTGCACGACTCGTCTGTCACCTATGGCTGCTCTTCAAGACTGTGTCTATTTTTCTCTACAACTGAAAGTCTCTGAGGTTCCATTCATGTGATGCCCAAAACGGGTTGTTGTGAAAACCAGCTGGGATGTGAAAGTACTGTATAAACAGGAGTTGTATTGTCTTTTATTAAACGTACCATATTTTCCTAATGAGATGCAATCTTTTTTTTGTCTTGTTTTTGTTGTTGTTTGTTTTGTTTTTTTTGAGACAGAGTCTCACTCTTTCTCCCAGGCTGGAGTGCAGTGGCGTGATCTCTGCTCACTGTTACCTCCACCTCCAGAGTTCAAAGGATTCTCCTGCTTTAGCCTCCCAAGTAGCTGGGACTGCAGGCACATACCATCACACCAGCGAATTTTTTGTATTTTTAGTAGAGAAGGGGTTTCGCCATGTTGGCTAGCCTGGTCTCTAACTCCGAAGCTCAGGCAAGCCACTCTCCTTAGCGTCCCAAAGTGGTAGGATTACAGGCGTGAGCCACCACACCCAGCAGAGACACAATCTTAAAATAAATATTTAGTAATTCTTCTTGTGTATTGAACCAAGCACCAACTCCTGCCAATCCTTTCCTCAGAATCTATCTACATCTTTCCATTTTCCATCGTCCTATTCTAGGTATCCGTTTACCTCATGCTATTTGTTTGCTTTTTTTTTTTTTTTTTTTTTGAGACGGAGTCTCCCTCTGTCACCCAGGCTGGGGTGCAGTGGCGGGATCTCGGCTCACTGCAAGCTCCGCCTCCCGGGTTCTCGCCATTCTCCTGCCTCAGCCTCCTGAGTAGCTGGGACTGCAGTGCCGGCCACCACACCCGTCTAATTTTTTGTATTTTTAGTAGAGACGGGGTTTCACCGTGTTAGCCAGGATAGTCTCGATCTCCTGACCTCGTGATCTGCCCGCCTCGGCCTCCCAAAGTGCTGGGATTACAGGCGTGAGCCACCGCGCCCGGCCTTTTTTTTTTTTTTGAGACGGAGTTTCTTTCTTGTTGCCCAGTCTGGAGTGCAATGGCACGATCTCGCCTCACCGCAACCTCTGCCTCCCAGGTTCAAGTGATTCTCCTGCCTCAACCTCCCGAGGAGCTGAGATTACAGGCACGTGCCAGCACGCCCAGCTAATTTTGTATCTTCAGTAGAGACGGGGTTTCTCCATGTTGGTCAAGCTCGTCTCAAACTCCCGACCTCAGGTGATCTGCCTGCCTCGGCCTTCCAAAGTGCTGGGATTATAGGCATGAGCCACCGTGCCTGGCCTCGTTTGCTTCCTCTTGTATGGCATTTATCCATATTCTTTTTTCCTACTACACACAAGATGAATACTACAGCTAGGATTCCAGCCATTAGCTGACCTTTTTGTCTAAACCAGATGCCTGCTCCTCCATATGACCTCTCTCCTGTCTGGTCAGGCCTCTTCCAGGAACTTCCATAACATTCCATTCTCATTCCAATCCCTTGTCTAGGCTCCTGCTGTGGCTCTCAGTGTTAACTGGAATGTTTGACTTTGTCTCTTACACCACTGCAAACAGTGTGACATTACTCAACAAATGGACCAGGCAGGGTTAAGGTCACCAGTAAAGCAAGTTATCTAATTCTTTGGTCTGACTTGAGTTCACAAACCTACCCTAAACTATTTGACTCTCCTGATGGAATTAAACTAATCTATTTAGTCATTCGTCTCATGTAATATCTTTGCCACAAATCCTAAGATCATTTTATAAGTATAGGGACGGTGTGCAATAGTCTAGTGCTATAAAGTTGTATTGAGTGCTCATTCAATACTTAACAATTAGCTGATCTTCAAATAATTTAAAACCACATATACTATGCTTTTACCCATTCTTCCTTTACCTCCATTTAAAATAATGAATTATCTGCTATACTGAGTCAGGGTAAATTACAATGAGTCCCAGGATAAGGTGGTAGGACAGGAAGTGTGTGTTTTTACCCTCTTCCTCTGGAGTGCATAATGCTTTACTATGATACAAAGAGAAGTTTGAAGGAAGTCACGTTGTCAAATATGACAGAAGTAATAACTTGACTGCAATTCCTGAGCCTATCAACCTCACCGTTTGTCCACAAACATAACCAGAATATATTTTATCTTGATTTCCGACTTGAGGGAAAATAAGTTCAGTGATTTAAGATCTGCCAGTTAGCATAAATATTGTGAAAGCAAAAAACTGTGCTAAAATTTTAAGAGAAAAAAAGTTAAGTGTGTTGCGTTTTCAGAAAGATTTAGCTATGGAGTTTTTTTTTTTGTTTTGTTTTGTTTTTTTTTTTTTTGGTTTTGTTTTGTCTTGACCTATGAGTTTGAAGAAGACAAAGTGGCTCTGTAAATAAGTCGACTTCATTTTTAAAGCGTTTGGAAAGGTTAAATGAGGTTGAATCTTGAGAGTCTTTTTGGTGGTTAGGAGAGGGGGAATTTATTAAAGAGAGGAAGACAATGTACCTAATATGTTGTGATGATAATGACAAACTCAAAGATTTAAACTTCATGAGTCATTCTGGTCATTCATATCATCATCAGGAAAACATCTTCATGTGTAGCTTCATAGGTGAGCTCCACAAAACTGTGCATTACCTTGTAGTAGTTTGTGAATAATGTGCTGACCTATGACACATAGCCACGTAAGTGAATAAACACTATTATTATTATTATTTTGTCTTGGTTTTCATTAAACTATCTTAGTAGTTTCAGGAGCTCTGGGTTTCAACACACACTTCTGCCAGCTGACTTTAGTGCGTCCATTAGCATAACAAAGTCAATTAGGCAAACCTGAATTTTCACTTTTATCCCGTTCACAGAACATCAGTGTAAATGGAGACAGGAAGAAGAAATTGGATTGATTCTCCACTTGAGAATTATGTTAACTTGGAAGAAAATGTTAAGTCTACTATGTGAGGGCATCTAGTGAGAGGGAAGGAATCACCTCCCTTCCCCCATTATGTCCCTTTATGCACCTCTGACCCTTGTGCTCTCCTTTTCTTGTTGCTTCTGTGGTCTGGTTGTTAGCTTTCCCGATCCTCCACACATTAGAAACCTAAGCATAATGATTTCTGATCGAAGGCTATGAGATATTTGAAATAAAAAAAGGGGAAATTGTTGAGTCTAGAACCAAACCTTTAAAAATTAAGAACTACCAGTCTGTAATGTGTGCCTTTAGAAAAAAACAAAGTCAAACAGAAATTAGGCAACTAGTTAGAGCCGTGATTGTGCTCTGCCACCCATGAACTCCCGTCTATGACTATTTCCACTCTGGCTTTGTGTTTCAGTAGGTCAGGGACACATATTAAGAGCAACAATTGGAACTGCGTTATCCTTTACCTCCATAAAAATACAGCTTAATAACATGTTAATGACTTAAAATTACCTTGTCTTTCTAGATTGTTTATTGATGTCATTTCAGATCGGTATAAAGGATGTGAAGTGAATAAGAAAATAGGTACGTTTCTTTTTCTTTTTTTCCCCTTTCTAATGCAATAGTGACATTTAACTTCTCATTGCAGGGGAACACTTAAGAATCTGTCCTCAGGAATATACATGCTGCACCACAGAAATGGAAGACAAGTTAAGCCAACAAAGCAAACTCGAATTTGAAAACCTTGTGGAAGAGACAAGCCATTTTGTGCGCACCACTTTTGTGTCCAGGCATAAGAAATTTGACGGTAGGTGAAATGGTTTTCACTTCAGTTTGTTATAATTTATGACTTCTTTCTGTTTTATCTGCAGAATTTTTCCGAGAGCTCCTGGAGAATGCAGAAAAGTCACTAAATGATATGTTTGTACGGACCTATGGCATGCTGTACATGCAGAATTCAGAAGTCTTCCAGGACCTCTTCACAGAGCTGAAAAGGTACTACACTGGGGGTAATGTGAATCTGGAGGAAATGCTCAATGACTTTTGGGCTCGGCTCCTGGAACGGATGTTTCAGCTGATAAACCCTCAGTATCACTTCAGTGAAGACTACCTGGAATGTGTGAGCAAATACACTGACCAGCTCAAGCCATTTGGAGACGTGCCCCGGAAACTGAAGATTCAGGTTACCCGCGCCTTCATTGCTGCCAGGACCTTTGTCCAGGGGCTGACTGTGGGCAGAGAAGTTGCAAACCGAGTTTCCAAGGTAATTGAAAACGTGCTTTCTTTCTCATTGGTTGATTTTCTTTTTCTTTGCAATAAATCTGCAGGTCAGCCCAACCCCAGGGTGTATCCGTGCCCTCATGAAGATGCTGTACTGCCCATACTGTCGGGGGCTTCCCACTGTGAGGCCCTGCAACAACTACTGTCTCAACGTCATGAAGGGCTGCTTGGCAAATCAGGCTGACCTCGACACAGAGTGGAATCTGTTTATAGGTAAGAAGTGTTTAAATGGATCCGAGAACAGATGCAAATAAATCATGTTCCTGTATTTTAACAGATGCAATGCTCTTGGTGGCAGAGCGACTGGAGGGGCCATTCAACATTGAGTCGGTCATGGACCCGATAGATGTCAAGATTTCTGAAGCCATTATGAACATGCAAGAAAACAGCATGCAGGTGTCTGCAAAGGTATTTGCATTAGTAATGTATCTGCCAATACATAGCTGTTTTTACTTTTCAATGGTTCTTCCAGGTCTTTCAGGGATGTGGTCAGCCCAAACCTGCTCCAGCCCTCAGATCTGCCCGCTCAGCTCCTGAAAATTTTAATACACGTTTCAGGCCCTACAATCCTGAGGAAAGACCAACAACTGCTGCAGGCACAAGCTTGGACCGGCTGGTGAGTATTCACAGATTGATAACCATGGCGGATACTCACTTGCTTTCCTTGGTTTCTTGATCAGGTCACAGACATAAAAGAGAAATTGAAGCTCTCTAAAAAGGTCTGGTCAGCATTACCCTACACTATCTGCAAGGACGAGAGCGTGACAGCGGGCACGTCCAACGAGGAGGAATGCTGGAACGGGCACAGCAAAGCCAGGTGAGGGTGACTCGATGTGTGCATGGATGGGGCCTGAGGTGTTCTCTCACTCTCTGCCTTGCAGATACTTGCCTGAGATCATGAATGATGGGCTCACCAACCAGATCAACAATCCCGAGGTGGATGTGGACATCACTCGGCCTGACACTTTCATCAGACAGCAGATTATGGCTCTCCGTGTGATGACCAACAAACTAAAAAACGCCTACAATGGCAATGATGTCAATTTCCAGGACACAAGTAAGAAAATCCTTCCCAGCACCAGAAATTTTTCTAACTTTCTTTTTCAATCTTTCCACACTAGGTGATGAATCCAGTGGCTCAGGGAGTGGCAGTGGGTGCATGGATGACGTGTGTCCCACGGAGTTTGAGTTTGTCACCACAGAGGCCCCCGCAGTGGATCCCGACCGGAGAGAGGTGGACTCTTCTGCAGCCCAGCGTGGCCACTCCCTGCTCTCCTGGTCTCTCACCTGCATTGTCCTGGCACTGCAGAGACTGTGCAGATAATCTTGGGTTTTTGGTCAGATGAAACTGCATTTTAGCTATCTGAATGGCCAACTCACTTCTTTTCTTACACTCTTGGACAATGGACCATGCCACAAAAACTTACCGTTTTCTATGAGAAGAGAGCAGTAATGCAATCTGCCTCCCTTTTTGTTTTCCCAAAGAGTACCGGGTGCCAGACTGAACTGCTTCCTCTTTCCTTCAGCTATCTGTGGGGACCTTGTTTATTCTAGAGAGAATTCTTACTCAAATTTTTCGTACCAGGAGATTTTCTTACCTTCATTTGCTTTTATGCTGCAGAAGTAAAGGAATCTCACGTTGTGAGGGTTTTTTTTTTCTCATTTAAAATAAAAAAGGAAGAAAGAAAATAATTTTCCTTGTAAAATCGGGCCAAACCCCAAGACAGCTACATTTTCAACAAAAAAGCAAACAGAGAAAAATAAATGAACTTTAACACTGTAAGTTCAGCATTGACAGCCAACTTCCAGTGTAAGCTTTTTTGTGACAAATCCGGGTTTAAAAATGCTTATGGGGAGAAAGCTTAAAGTTTGTTCTAAATGTAGTGAAAATGCACTGTTGTCTTGGAGGTATCATCTTGCACTCTAACCAAACAACACCAAATTAATCTGGAGGTACTGATACTAAATTTGGAATCCCGTCTTTAATATGAGAACACAAATTACTACAACTCAGTACCTCTGTCTTACTCTGCCCAATTTCAATTTAGTAATGGCACCATTATTCTTAATTCCCTTAATGTCTGTCCGCTGTATCCAATTGGCACAGATTTTCCCCTTCATCTTCAATTACTAGTAGCTACCCCCATCAATTCACCTTCCTCAAGAGTCTCAATTGAAAATAATCTTTGATGATACAATCTCTGCTTTTGCCACAGGTTTGACATTAACTAGACGTTTCTGCCCCTGTGCTCATTACCCTCCCAAAACAATAGTTTTTTTAATGAATTGAAACACAATTAGATCCATTCCTGAGTTTTCATTTTTAACTATTTACTTTGTGTCAGTTGGTTTCTGCATCACAAGGGCATTCTCTTACAAAACAACTCACAACAGAAAAAAAAAGTCAAGACAAAAAATATATATATATAGTATTGACATGGAGATTTCTTTCACTTTTTTAGTCTTAGTATGATCATCTATTTTTATATCTATGTATATATAAATCACAGATTTTAACTTCTTAATTCCAAGCTCAGGGTTGACACACCTTTGTAAGAAAATGTTTTGTCAACCAGCTCTTCTTGTTTTGTGCTGCTCAAAGAAGGGATTCCTCAGTGATCGGTGAGCACCAAGAATCAAGAAAGAGAACTTTTTATGTATCTAACTGTCCATTTATTAAAAATTTGCCAGGGCACACCCTTCTGCATGAGTGTGCTTCAGCCTGGGTGCTCCAGACTACACCAAACTCATGGGATGAGCCATTGGTGTGCAGGGCTTTACCGGTGATGGAAACTGTATGTGTAAAGAATGTTATTCATGAAAAACCATTGCTTTCATGTAAAACACCTTCGGCCTAGGATTCCTGCCTGGCACTTGGATACATTACCTAACTCAATAGGCCAGTTTAGAGCCACAGCCTAACCTGTTCACCAAGTAGGCCAAAGCCAGGCCTTTCGCTCCCCCTGACAGAGAGAAGCAAAATAAACCCAACTGGGGGCTTTATGAATACAGTTGGCTATCCATATGTTTCTTAGTTTTTATGATGCATCTGGAGTAGGGAAAAGTAATGTTTCAAGACACCATAGTAGGCCAGTTACATTTTAATTAACTCATCGACAGTATTGACACGTAAATGGTATTTTTCAATCTGTTCTCATCAAAATTAAAATTAGTTATTGATTTAGTCATCACATTTAAGTAGAACACATGTGGCACAATAGTATTAAGTATATTTGAGCACTTTTGCAAGACAGAAAGTATTTACAAGCATCTATTGCTACTTTATGCCTAATGAAATATAAAATGTAGGATGATGAGAGACTTTGTGGCATTCTTTCATTTAAACCTTTATGAAATTAACCATCTAGTTCATCATTACATACTCCTAGAAAACCATCCATTTCACTGCCCACATTTTGGCTTCCTACCACAAATTCCACATAAGACTTCTCTATGAAGGACCAGTCATTTACATTGCTCATTTCATTCTGTGTTCAGAAGTCAGTATTGTCTTTCTCCAATAATTAAGGTGCAATACAAATTAAATCAACCTTGATTTTCCAGACTATTTGAATAATAACTTGCTTTTATGGCTTTAAACTCCAGGTCTTTCCTTTTTAAAATATTTCTGCATTCTCTTTTATGAACTAGATCAGGATGCCTTGTTTTTCCTGTGCTTTCACCCCCAAAAGGTTTTGTGCATGTGTATGAATACACATAATATTAGTGAATGTGAACCCATGTTCTATACGCACTAAACACACAGTTAATATATAAACGCCTGCTTCATTTGTTTCAACACCTTCATTATCAATATGATTCATATTGATGAGATATAGTGATGCATAATGAGCCAGGCAGAGAGCTGAAATGATATCAGTTAATGATGTCACAGTGTTAGCACCCTGCATGGATGTGGTCAAAATATCATTCAAGTTGTACTTCCTAGTTTTTATCATCATACTACTATGTCATATGATTTTCAGACTAATTTAACATGAGAAATGTTTTGGCCCTAAAGGATTTCACTTAACCTAGTTACCCTATTTCAGTAAGTATTTTGGAATTCAACCCTCGAATTATTTTTTCTCATTTCAGCATAGTGATAGGGGATGCAATGAGGCTTCATTATTTTTTATGACCTGCCCCTCATTTGCTCTGATGTTCCCTAAATTCTGTAATCATATCATAACTTTTGTTATGAATAGAGAGGAATGGGCTCACTGAAACCTGACACTAGAAATTGGTGGGTGATGCTCATAACTGCAAACACTTAGCTTATTGAAGTGCCTCTATTTACATGTTCTTTAGTTATAATATGTATTTTTCTAACAGAAATACACGTCTGTAATTGGTATATATTATACTTTGTATGTGTCACAACAAAAGCTAAACAGAGGCTAAAGTCTTTAGCAGAGAAGAATGAATTACAAATTTACCAATAAGAGCTCTGTTTATGGTTCTGTATTGAAGGACAACCATGACAACCTTCTGTCATTTTCACGAAGGCCAAGTTGGTACTTTGATTATAGCCATCGTAGAACATTAGCACTAGAAATCTGTCTCCCTTACAATGACTTACCTAGCTAGCATCAAGTAACTTGTATCACCTGCTTTAAATGTAAGGGATAGAAAATACTATTTTGTCTACACTGAAAAACATTATTATTCATTGATAAGTAGTAATAATTATAAAAGTAACATTCTTTAAAGCAAACACATTGAAAATATTATTACAGGCAGAACCCTGATTTTTAATTTATATTCCCTGCTGCAGACATTAGCCTTCTTTAATTCTTTTGCCATTACATACATGTTTCGGCTACAGACTGAACACGAACTAAAGTCCCTAAGGAGGAAAAAACCTTAACATATTCCTGAGATGTGATTCTTTTATTACTTCTTTTTGCAAAGCTAATTATCAAATGATTTGATTAAACCTAGACGCATTAGGAAATGCAAGTTTTACCTAAAACTTGCAGAAATTTAAACACATTTCCATTTACTTACTAACGAACAGACCTGATTTTTATTTAAAAACACAATTTAGCTTTGCCAACAGAAGAGTAAAGGAAACCATAACTTATAAATTTGTAATGTGTTCCTCCTTGTTGGAGACATTAGCCAGTGTTTAGTTTTAGACCAACTTATACAAAGAGAGTATTGATTTGTACACATTCTGGAGACTTGCTATATCATGGTTTGCTATGGCACAGACTCAGCTTAGCATGGGGACATTTTGAACTTCATTCAAAGTTGAGTAGTTACTGGAACCTTTGACATTGCCTTGTAATGAGGTACTTCCAAAAAAAGACCCCTAACAATGGCATAATAGTGAGGTCTCTCTGTGCATATACATAATATATATGCAGGATAAATGTGTGCACCAATCAAATCTAAAATTTTATGTGACTGTCAAATGAATATTATTTGGGTTAAGATTTTTCATTTCTGATTTGGATAGAAAATTGCTATTAATCTTGTATTAAAATAGTTTTTAAAAATCTACCAGTGCCCTTTCTGCATTTTCTTAATTATTGTCATAGTCTAAATTTCAGAGCCATGGAATTTTTTGTGTTTGAGACATTTTTAGAAGCTTCAATATTAAAAAACAACAACAAACCTCGTATATTAAAACAGTGCCACTCTCCTAAGTACACTCAGCATCTGAAATCAGGAACTATTTGAACTTTAGAACATTTAGAGCTTCCCAAATGTGTATGGAAAATACTGTAGCGCTGTTCTTTTGTACTGATTTCTTCTCAGAGGATAAATTTAGTGACTTGAAAACTGATGTCAATACTTTATAAATGAGGTCAGAAAATAAGATCAAATGTGAAAAGACTAATAATTTCCCAATTTAGCCAATTGCATTGATTTTTATACTTCTGAAATGTTTCCATCCTCTCAGGCATGCTAAATATTGTATAACCTGCTAAAGATTTATTTCACAAATGCTTATTGAACTCTTATTCTCTATAAACCCTGCTCTAGGGGATTTATCACTGGCTGTGAAAAACCACCAGTTGAAAATTATTCATTCCTTAATGCAGCTAATCATAATTATTACAGATAAATAATGTATTTCAAGAATGATCTTATAAATAAAGGAACCCATACAAACAAAGGTACCAAGAATACAGCATTTAACTGTAAGAA